GAACTGGGACACTTGGTAGCCTGGGTTACCAAACCGCAAGCGCAGGAGAGGGAGTTCCCAAGCTACTCAGAGACCTCTAGATGGCGCCAGAGAGCCAGAGCTGAATGGGAGAAACCGAGTATTGGAGTGTGTGAGACACTGCGTGTGACACCGTGTGTGATTTGGTGTGAGTGTGATAGGGAGCGTGTGGCACTGCGAGGGCGTGTGACACAGGCCGTGACACTGCGCGGCCTCGCGGGGCAGGGACCCGGTGACTGTATAATGTAAGTCACTGGCAAATACGTGTGGCCGCAGCACTACGCCGTGCAGAGGGCAGGTGATCAGGGGACCCTCGAATAGCCTAAGCTCAGGAGCAGCACTTCGTCTTCACGCTTGTGTATCTTCCCCATCCTCACTCTAGAGCCCCCGGGTCCCATTAGCCTCCTCCTCCCACGGTCCCCTCCATAGCCCCACCCCCACGGCTTGCTGCGGCCACCGAGGCTGACCGCTCTGCGGCTTCGGCCGGAGGGGGAGGGGTGGACTTTCCCCGAGCGCAGCGGGAAGGGAGGGCCACACAGGGCGATCGGGGATCTGGGCGGGAAGAGGGTGGATATGGAGGAGCAGGTGCCCAGGGAAGAAGGCGCTGTGGGAGACACTTCCCTTGCCTCGACTTCCCAGGGGGCAGACAGAGCTGGGGACAGGTGTTTGAGTAGGGTAAGGAGGGGAATCCAGGAGCGGTCCTAGATGGAGGCTTGGGTGGGATAAGTGTAAGGTGAAGCTCAGAGGAGGGCACGGCCTGTGTACTGGGCCTCGGGCAGTGAAGAGATGGCAGAGGGAGGGGTCCAGGCTTTGGGGAGCGGTGCTCGGGGTCCCCTCCCAGCCGGACCGGAGCGGTCCCGAGCTCCACCTCCCGGCCGGAGGGGGGGCGGGGAGGCGGGCGGGCCGGGAGGGAGGGGGGAGGGAGGGGGCGGGCCGGGCTGTGCGCTCCGCTCTCTGCTGGCTCCGCCGCCGCCGCCGCCGCCGCCGCCGCCGCCGCCGCCGCCTCACACACTCGGGGAGCGGGAGCGCGGCGCGGACGCAAAGCCGCCGGGCTGCTGCGCCCAGAGCCAGCCGGAGCCGGAGCCGGAGCCCGAACTGCAGCTCCAGCCCCAGCCGTGCGGAGCCGCAGCCCAGGCCGGGGCCGGCGGCGGCTCATGGACAGCGGGGCGGGCGGCCGGCGCTGCCCGGAGGCGGGTAAGGATCCGGCGGCGGTGGAGGCAGCAGCGCATGGCCTCTGTTTTGCCTCTTCCCCTTGCAGCCCTCCTGATTCTGGGGCCTCCCAGGATGGAGCACCTGAGGCACAGCCCAGGCCCTGGGGGGCAACGGCTACTGCTGCCCTCCATGCTGCTAGCACTGCTGCTCCTGCTGGCTCCATCCCCAGGCCACGCCACTCGGGTAGTGTACAAGGTGCCGGAGGAACAGCCACCCAACACCCTCATTGGGAGCCTCGCAGCCGACTATGGTTTTCCAGATGTGGGGCACCTGTACAAGCTAGAGGTGGGTGCCCCGTACCTTCGCGTGGATGGCAAGACAGGTGACATTTTCACCACCGAGACCTCCATCGACCGTGAGGGGCTCCGTGAATGCCAGAACCAGCTCCCTGGTGATCCCTGCATCCTGGAGTTTGAGGTATCTATCACAGACCTCGTGCAGAATGGCAGCCCCCGGCTGCTAGAGGGCCAGATAGAAGTACAAGACATCAATGACAACACACCCAACTTCGCCTCACCAGTCATCACTCTGGCCATCCCTGAGAACACCAACATCGGCTCACTCTTCCCCATCCCGCTGGCTTCAGACCGTGATGCTGGTCCCAACGGTGTGGCATCCTATGAGCTGCAGGCTGGGCCTGAGGCCCAGGAGCTATTTGGGCTGCAGGTGGCAGAGGACCAGGAGGAGAAGCAACCACAGCTCATTGTGATGGGCAACCTGGACCGTGAGCGCTGGGACTCCTATGACCTCACCATCAAGGTGCAGGATGGCGGCAGCCCCCCACGCGCCAGCAGTGCCCTGCTGCGTGTCACCGTGCTTGACACCAATGACAACGCCCCCAAGTTTGAGCGGCCCTCCTATGAGGCCGAACTATCTGAGAATAGCCCCATAGGCCACTCGGTCATCCAGGTGAGAGGCCCCCTCCGTATAACTGTCAGGGTTGTTCTCCTTGTTTTTCTCTCCTGCCCTATAGGTGAAGGCCAATGACTCAGACCAAGGTGCCAATGCAGAAATCGAATACACATTCCACCAGGCGCCCGAAGTTGTGAGGCGTCTTCTTCGACTGGACAGGAACACTGGACTTATCACTGTTCAGGGCCCGGTGGACCGTGAGGACCTAAGCACCCTGCGCTTCTCAGTGCTTGCTAAGGACCGAGGCACCAACCCCAAGAGTGCCCGTGCCCAGGTGGTTGTGACCGTGAAGGACATGAATGACAATGCCCCCACCATTGAGATCCGGGGCATAGGGCTAGTGACTCATCAAGATGGGATGGCTAACATCTCAGAGGATGTGGCAGAGGAGACAGCTGTGGCCCTGGTGCAGGTGTCTGACCGAGATGAGGGAGAGAATGCAGCTGTCACCTGTGTGGTGGCAGGTGATGTGCCCTTCCAGCTGCGCCAGGCCAGTGAGACAGGCAGTGACAGCAAGAAGAAGTATTTCCTGCAGACTACCACCCCGCTAGACTACGAGAAGGTCAAAGACTACACCATTGAGATTGTGGCTGTGGACTCTGGCAACCCCCCACTCTCCAGCACTAACTCCCTCAAGGTGCAGGTGGTGGACGTCAATGACAACGCACCTGTCTTCACTCAGAGTGTCACTGAGGTCGCCTTCCCGGAAAACAACAAGCCTGGTGAAGTGATTGCTGAGATCACTGCCAGTGATGCTGACTCTGGCTCTAATGCTGAGCTGGTTTACTCTCTGGAGCCTGAGCCGGCTGCTAAGGGCCTCTTCACCATCTCACCCGAGACTGGAGAGATCCAGGTGAAGACATCTCTGGATCGGGAACAGCGGGAGAGCTATGAGTTGAAGGTGGTGGCAGCTGACCGGGGCAGTCCTAGCCTCCAGGGCACAGCCACTGTCCTTGTCAATGTGCTGGACTGCAATGACAATGACCCCAAATTTATGCTGAGTGGCTACAACTTCTCAGTGATGGAGAACATGCCAGCACTGAGTCCAGTGGGCATGGTGACTGTCATTGATGGAGACAAGGGGGAGAATGCCCAGGTGCAGCTCTCAGTGGAGCAGGACAACGGTGACTTTGTTATCCAGAATGGCACAGGCACCATCCTATCCAGCCTGAGCTTTGATCGAGAGCAACAAAGCACCTACACCTTCCAGCTGAAGGCAGTGGATGGTGGCGTCCCACCTCGCTCAGCTTACGTTGGTGTCACCATCAATGTGCTGGACGAGAATGACAACGCACCCTATATCACTGCCCCTTCTAACACCTCTCACAAGCTGCTGACCCCCCAGACACGTCTTGGTGAGACGGTCAGCCAGGTGGCAGCCGAGGACTTTGACTCTGGTGTCAATGCTGAGCTGATCTACAGCATTGCAGGTGGCAACCCTTATGGACTCTTCCAGATTGGGTCACATTCAGGTGCCATCACCCTGGAGAAGGAGATTGAGCGGCGCCACCATGGGCTACACCGCCTGGTGGTGAAGGTCAGTGACCGCGGCAAGCCCCCACGCTATGGCACAGCCTTGGTCCATCTTTATGTCAATGAGACTCTGGCCAACCGCACGCTGCTGGAGACCCTCCTGGGCCACAGCCTGGACACGCCGCTGGATATTGACATTGCTGGGGATCCAGAATATGAGCGCTCCAAGCAGCGTGGCAACATTCTCTTTGGTGTGGTGGCTGGTGTGGTGGCCGTGGCCTTGCTCATCGCCCTGGCGGTTCTTGTGCGCTACTGCAGACAGCGGGAGGCCAAAAGTGGTTACCAGGCTGGTAAGAAGGAGACCAAGGACCTGTATGCCCCCAAGCCCAGTGGCAAGGCCTCCAAGGGAAACAAAAGCAAAGGCAAGAAGAGCAAGTCCCCAAAGCCCGTGAAGCCAGTGGAGGACGAGGATGAGGCCGGGCTGCAGAAGTCCCTCAAGTTCAACCTGATGAGCGATGCCCCTGGGGACAGTCCCCGCATCCACCTGCCCCTCAACTACCCACCAGGCAGCCCTGACCTGGGCCGCCACTATCGCTCTAACTCCCCACTGCCTTCCATCCAGCTGCAGCCCCAGTCACCCTCAGCCTCCAAGAAGCACCAGGTGGTACAGGACCTGCCACCTGCAAACACATTCGTGGGCACCGGGGACACCACGTCCACGGGCTCTGAGCAGTACTCCGACTACAGCTACCGCACCAACCCCCCCAAATACCCCAGCAAGCAGGTAGGCCAGCCCTTTCAGCTCAGCACACCCCACTGGTCAGTAGTGACAATCTGTCTCCCTGCAGTTACCTCACCGCCGCGTCACCTTCTCGGCCACCAGCCAGGCCCAGGAGCTGCAGGACCCATCCCAGCACAGTTACTATGACAGTGGCCTGGAGGAGTCTGAGACGCCGTCCAGCAAGTCATCCTCAGGGCCTCGACTCGGTCCCCTGGCCCTGCCTGAGGATCACTATGAGCGCACCACCCCTGATGGCAGCATAGGAGAGATGGAGCACCCCGAGAATGGTGAGGCGCAGCACCATGGTCAGGGCACCCCATGACAATTGTCCTTCCCCGCTCCCTCCTACAGACCTTCGCCCTTTGCCTGATGTCGCCATGACAGGCACATGTACCCGGGAGTGCAGTGAGTTTGGCCACTCTGACACATGCTGGATGCCTGGCCAGTCATCTCCCAGCCGCCGGACCAAGAGCAGCGCCCTCAAACTCTCCACCTTCGTGCCTTACCAGGACCGAGGAGGGCAGGAGCCTGCGGGCGCCGGCAGCCCCAGCCCCCCGGAAGACCGGAACACCAAAACGGCCCCCGTGCGCCTCCTGCCCTCCTACAGTGCCTTCTCCCACAGTAGCCATGATTCCTGCAAGGACTCGGCCACCTTGGAGGAAATCCCCCTGACCCAGACCTCGGACTTCCCACCCGCAGCCACACCGGCATCTGCCCAGACGGCCAAGCGCGAGATCTACCTGTGAGCCCCCTACTGGCCGGCCGGCCCCCCTCCCCCAGCCGCCGGCCAGCTCCCAAATGGCCCATTCCAGGGCCTCACTCTCCACCCCTTCAGCGTGGACTTCCTGGCCAGGGCCCCAAGTGGGGGTATCACTGACCTCATGACCACGCTGGCCCTTCTCCCATGCAGGGTCCAGGTCCTCTCCCCTCATTTCCATCTCCCAGCCCCCAGGGGCCCCTTCCCCTTTATGGGGCTTCCCCCATCTGATGCCCAAGAGGGCTCCTCTGCAATGACTGGGCTCCTTCCCTTGACTTCCAGGGAGCACCCCCTCGATTTGGGCAGATGGTGGAGTCAAGGGTGGGCAGCGTACTTCTAACTCATTGTTTCCCTCATGGCCGACCAGGGCGGGGATAGCATGCCCAATTTTAGCCCTGAAGCAGGGCTGAACTGGGGAGCCCCTTTCCCTGGGAGCTCCCAGAGGAAACTCTTGACCACCAGTGGCTCCCTGAAGGGCTTTTGTTACCAAAGGTGGGGTAGGGACGGGGGTGGGAGTGGAGCGGAGGCCTTGTTTTCCCGTGCTGCTCCTGGACTGGCCCACCTGCCTGCCACATGCCCACGCCTAGTCCCATCTGGGCCCCCATTCCCTGCTGGTCATGCAGTGTCTGTATATAAGGACCTTGGAATGACGTCCCCATTTCTGCCTGATTTGCAACTTTTCTTGTTGATGTCGTGTTGTCTTGGGGGACCCCTCTGGGGGGGGACCTGCCCTGTGCCCCCTCCTCCCTGCCGCAGTGCCCCCCAACCCAGGCCTCTATTGTTCCATGTTGTAAATACCCCTGGGGCCATGGTGGGATGGGGGTGCAGGCCAGGGAAACAACGGGTGGGTGGGGGTGGGGACGGGGGTAACATTTGCCTATCAGCAGAGCTGGGCTTTTATTTAATTTTTCTTAAAAATACAAATCTCTATTTTTTTGGAACTGTTGCGCTGTGCCCTGGGGGGATCCCCGCT